GGGGATGAAAAACTCGCACTCCTGTAGGCAGTCAGAAAAAATGAGTGAAGTGGGGGAACTAAGGGGCCTGGTCTGAAGGGGGAGACTGATATTTAGGGGAGTGCGGACCCAGTGGTGTGAGATTTTCAGAATCTCCTCTTGACGGGTCTCATCCGAGGTTCCAGCACAGCTCTGTAAAGGTAAAGACCGTTTACATTTTCCTCCTCAAAGCTTTATTATTATTATTTTTCTTCTCAAAACACTGCTTTGCTTTGGGGGAGCGCGGGTCCTTGGCCAGATCTTGAGTCTTGAGATATGTCTTCAGCATCTCCTGCTCCTCCTTGGGAAACGCTCCACCCGCCAGTGGGCCTGCGCCCTCCTCCCCTTCTTCGGGGTTCGGGTCCACCTCGTTTCCCCCACCCTCCCCAGGGCTGACTGCAAATCGGAGGGCGACTGCAGAGGCGGAATTCGGGGCAGAGCGGGGTCTCCCCAGCGGGCCACGTCCCACCAGCAGGTGGCGGTCGATCTGCAAGGCCTGCAAGGTGCCCGGACAGAAACTTGAGCAGATATTGGTGCCGCTGCCCGAGAAGAGCTCAGCCGAGTCTCCCCGAGCCCAGCTATCGGCATCCGCGAAAAAGCGGGGAGAGAAGGGCACGGGCTCTCCGCTGGAGCGACTCTGGGATTCAGACACCGCAAGCTGCTTTCGGAAGGGCTTCAGGAGGGGGTGAGTACTGAGCAGCGCACAGAAAAGGGAGCGCTGTCCTTTGCTGAAGGCATTGTCCTTGGCTTGCATTGAGTGGCTTTCCCACCCCCCGGGAAAGACATTTCGGGAAGGTGACGGTCTCAACAGAAGGAGGGAGCGCGGGAAAGAAGCCCGGGGAGCCGGCGCCTTCACGCCCCGCGGTCTGCAGCGGGAGGAGCGCGGGTTCCATCGCGCCAGATGGCGCTGTCTGGCTTTTCTCGGGCCTCGGGCGCCAGTCTCCAGAGGTCTCCGGCGCAGCTGCCTCTCTAGCCGGCCGACGCGGGCTCTGTGTTTCCGGGCGGAAGTGAGGCGCCCAGCGGAACGGCCTCTGGTGACATTTTCTTGGGGGCGGCGCGGACGACTGAAGGGACTTGGTGGTAGAGGCTGCGGAGGCGGCGAGGTTCACTTTGGTCCCGGCAGGGGCTCTGACCGCGACCCACTGCTCGCTGCCGGGGCTTGTTCCGAGGAGGAGAAGGCGGCGGTGGCCGTCGCGTCCTGAGTCACCGCAGCGGGGAAGAGTCCCGGCCGGGGGTTCGGTGCGTGCCCCGACGGGGCGCGCGCGAAGCGAGCGAGAAGGCACGGAGTCGCCGCGGAGCGCAGGTGAGGCGGGAAGGGGCGCAGGGCCGCGGCCTTCTGTTTATTGACTTTGTGTGTTTTTGTACAGGTTGCTTTCCTGTTGCATCTTTGATATCATTTCCTAGACTCTACTCCATGATTTAACTTGAAATTCTGAAATGAAGATGGAGGAGGCAGTGGGAAAAGTTGAAGAACTCATTGAGTCCGAAGCCCCACCAAAAGCATCTGAACAAGAGACAGCCAAGGAGGAAGATGGATCTGTAGAACTGGAATCTCAAGTTCAGAAAGATGGTGTAGCGGATTCTACAGTTATTTCTTCAATGCCCTGCTTGTTGATGGAACTGAGAAGGGACTCTTCTGAGTCTCAGTTAGCATCCACAGAGAGTGACAAGCCTACAACTGGCCGAGTTTATGAGAGTGACTCCTCTAATCACTGCATGCTTTCCCCTTCCTCTAGTGGTCACCTGGCTGATTCAGATACGTTGTCTTCCGCAGAAGAGAATGAACCCTCTCAGGCAGAAACGGCGGTAGAAGGAGACCCTTCAGGAGTGTCTGGTGCCACAGTTGGGCGCAAGTCTAGGCGGTCCCGATCTGAAAGTGAAACTTCCACTATGGCTGCCAAGAAAAACCGGCAATCCAGTGATAAACAGAATGGCCGAGTCGCCAAGGTTAAAGGTCATCGGAGCCAAAAGCACAAGGAGAGGATCAGGCTACTGAGGCAGAAACGGGAGGCTGCTGCAAGGAAGAAATATAACCTGCTGCAGGACAGTAGTACCAGTGATAGTGACCTGACTTGTGACTCAAGCACGAGCTCATCAGATGATGATGAAGAGGTTTCAGGGAGCAGCAAGACAATCACTGCAGAGATACCAGGTAGAGGATGTTTTTTAAACTGACTGTAAAGTAGATACAAGTATACATTTTCTTTCCTCCCTAGATGGACCTCCAGTTGTAGCTCATTATGATATGTCTGACACCAACTCTGACCCAGAAGTGGTAAATGTGGACAATTTATTGGCGGCTGCAGTAGTTCAAGAGCACAGTAATTCTGTAGGCGGCCAGGACACAGGAGCTACCTGGAGGACCAGCGGGCTTCTAGAGGAGCTGAATGCAGAGGCAGGTTGGTCTTCCCCATCCCCCTTCTCTAACGGTTGCTTGTTTTTTTTCCTCCCCTTCTCTCTCAGGTCATTTGGATCCAGGATTCCTAGCAAGTGACAAAACATCTGCTGGCAATGCGCCACTCAATGAAGAAATTAACATTGCGTCTTCAGATAGTGAAGTAGAGATTGTGGGAGTTCAGGAACATGCAAGGTAGGATACTAATTGGAGTAGTCTGATATTTTAACCATGCTTTTGTTCTTCATCTCAATTGCAGGTGTGTTCATCCTCGAGGTGGTGTGATTCAGAGTGTTTCTTCATGGAAGCATGGCTCGGGCACGCAGTATGTTAGCACCAGGCAAACACAGTCATGGACTGCTGTGACTCCCCAGCAGACTTGGGCTTCACCAGCAGAAGTTGTTGACCTTACCTTGGATGAGGATAGCAGGCGTAAATACCTACTGTAATACAATGTCACTGTGTTTCCTCTGCACTGTTCCCTTCCACTTCCTCATCCTCTTTGTGACATGGAAGTTCATTGTCATAGCTTCAGCTTCAGAAGCTGTTTGTGGCATTTGTAGGATTCAAACTCATGGAAAATTCCCTCCTCTTCCCCCCTTTTTTTAATTAAAAGAAGTCACTTAGGAAAATAACATCACAGAGAAAAGAATTTCTTCTTTCCCTCAGTAGGAATATAGAATGATGAATTTTATTAGACAACTTTATTTTACTTGGTGACTTTTAATCTTAGGAAACTCTGCCTTCCTTTTAGAATAATATTTTAATTGCCAGGCAAAATGGGTTTCAGTTTTTGAATCTTGTATTTATTTTTCTGTATAATGAAATTAATATCTAGACTTGACCACTATCTGCCCACCCCATTGGCACTCCCATCTTAGGGCATTCGCACACATATCAGTCAGGTCCTTATTGGCACCTAGTAGGGCATGTGCATTTAAAAACTTGTCCTTAAAAATAGAAGACAGAAGTATTAAAATTATATTTTCTTTTATTTTAAGTCTTCTGCCTTCTTTCTTGAGTTTGCTCCTGTTGACTTCCCACAGCACAGATAATTGACATGTCCCTTTGTGTTTATAAATACTACTAAGGTGACCTAGTTGTTCTCCTTGTTGCAATAATTAATAACTCTTTGCAAAATGTCTCCTTTGAGACAGAGGCATTTCAGATAGATACCCACCATGAGGTGTTCTGGGCATCTGAAGGTATTAAGAGTTCAGTGGGAAAAATCTCTCTCCCTCGCCTTTTTTTCTGGTTTAGTCAAATAACGGGTGAACATAGAAACCTGTTGGGAAGAATATGAAAAGTTATGTGGCCTCTGAGGCTACAGGCACTTGCAAATCCGAGAGGAAAGTGCCGTCTTTCATAGCTGGTCTCTGTATAAAGAGTATGTAGCAACAACTGTTTAACATCCGAGATGAAGTGGACCTGATGCTGTATTTGGGTATTTTTCTCCTCTACCTTCTAAAAAAAAATACCATAAGAAGAATCAGAATGTACCATAAGAAATCAGATGCAAAGCACGTTAATGTCATTGGTAAGTTTTACAGAGTCTAAAAGGATTAGCAAAGGGTAGCAGGAGCTTCAGGGAATTCAGGAAATGCCAGCATTGGAATTTTGTGGCATTAGTTACTACCTTCTTTCTTATAATATGTTGTAGTTACTAGTGAATTCTTTTAAAAGCAATACCTAGAGTTAGAACACTATGTACTCTGCACAGGGGGAGTGAAGTAATATTGGCTTAGAAGACTTCACCTTTTGTTTTTCATGGTTTTTGTTTGTTTTGTTTTTGTTTTTGTTTCCATTGTTACCGTTGCTATGGCCCTTTGCCTGTCTCTCCAAATCCCCTGGTGGCTCTTCTTATCATTAAGAGTATGAGAATTACCATTTTCAGTTTTCATTCAGCAAACAAATTTACCAAGTGCCTGCTCTGCATAAGGCACTGTGAGGGGTGGGTGCTCTGGGGGCTGCTGAGATGAATGACACACACCGCACATACACATGCATCAGTGTCTGCCTGCCTCCACCTGCCCAGCCTGTTCTTCTTCTTCTTCTTCATCTTCTTCTTTTTTTTTTTTTTTTGTAAAGACAAGTTTATTCCTTTACGCTTCTTGTTGCATTAGTTCTCCTGTATGTTCCTTCTTCCACAGGAATGTATTTGTGCATATGTTCTTTGATCTTCTCTGATAGCATCTCATTTGATCTGGCCTCTGTCCTTCATCAGCTTTTATTTTTTTTATTTTTATTTTCTGCTTTTGTTAGATAAGGCTTTTAAGATCATGAACCTCCAGCTTTAGCAACTCATATATCAGTCTCTCACATGGCCACAATTCTAGACAAAAACCAAAGACCCAGAGGCCAGAGCAAAGTAGGACCTTCTGAAGATTCACTACTGGTGTATCCTTGGACCTTCACATTTTACTTTAGGATTAATTTATTGAATTTTACTGTTACACATAGTTTTTGACTTGAATTAAAATACTAGACAAAGCAGAAATGTACAATTTCTGGTCTGTGTTTTCCAGGAAATTCATAGAGAAGAGAATAGAGTGGATGATGTGACTTGAAGTTTTTGCAGCTTATTTTTTCCCCCACTGTCAGGGCAGAGGCCCATTTTAATGAATGTTTTTGCATGACCTGTTCTTATGTTAACCACATATTTTTTTTCCCAATTCCACACAGCAGGTGATTTCCCGTGTGACATATTTTCTTCATAGTCCCTAATATAGTCATCCTCTACAGAGTTGGCGTGCTGTGTGCACTGTGGATTAGGAACAGAGTGGAGCTGTAACCAGTCTCTTCTCTGGCCCTTTGCCTTTATGTCAGCTTGCACTTTTGCCTCACTTATTCCTAGTCCAGCTCCCAACTGCCTGACTTAATGGACCAGAACGGAGATTTGGATATTAAGATGCAGAGGGGGAGGGGAAGGGATGGTAGAGATAGACAGCTCTCCCCTACTAGGTTGGGTCATTTCCCCTAATAACTATAGAGAGACTGTGTTTCAACTCTCTTTTCATTGCTGTTTCCAGAAGAGTGGAGAGTGTGGTTTCAGGCAAGGTATTAATGATACAATTCCGTGGTATACAGCTCCTGTGACATTTGAAGTTTCTTTTAAAGGGGTTTTTCTTAATCAAAGTTTTACATTTGGTAGCATAAGTAGTTCTTTATGCTTCACAGGACATTGTCTTCAGAGTAATCTCTCTGCTAAAATGGTACATGTGGGTCACAGATTGGTTTATGCCACTGACTTGGTTAAGTTTCCACCCCCTCCAATTTGTGAAAAACAGAGCAGTGACCTAGCTGTTGCATCATCATGACTGCCATGTAACCTGTAATTGCTGCTCTCCAGTAATTGTCTTTTCATTTTGATGGTAGGGGCCAGACTGAATGAATAATGCATTCTTTTTTATTCAATTTATTTCATTCAGTTTATTCTTGGCAATCAAACATCCCATAAACTTTGCTTTTATTATCAATTATGAATATGAATTGTCTGGTTTACTAATGTAGTCATTTGTTCATCTTTACTTTTAGCAGATTAGCACCATAACTAACTTAAAACTAAGTTTGTTACCTGCTTTTTATACTGTCACAAAGGTTTTTGAAAAAGCTGGGGACACTATTTTGTCTTTTAGTTTTAAACTTTTTTAAGGCAAAGCAAGCTCCCCAATCCCTGTTCTCCAATATGTGTATGATGTGACTTCCATGTAGATATAAAAATGATTGTGCCCTAACCAAACTTCCTCAGATTGTGCACTGTTTGTTTAAAATAATCACGTATTTTAGTCTGATGCTGTTGTATTTTTTCATTTTATTTAAAACACTACTTACTTCTTATTCTCTTAACAAATTTTAAAAGGTAGTGATCTTAAAAAAAAATCACTGGATAACTAGGAAATATTTTTGTTGTTGTTTTGTTTCTTAAAGAGTACAGAGGCCATTGAAGCCTTTTGCTCCTCTTACCGTGAAAATGAAATGTTAGCCATTGTATGGCTAGGAACCAATGCACTTGGCAGTTAATGGATCTGCTGTTGCTGGAGTGTGAGCGTGGACTTGATGCAGTGATGACAAATCATTGCTTAGAATTAATGTTTTCAAATGTGCAACTCTAGTTTTTAAAACAAAATTTGGTTCTTTACATTCATTATTTCGTTTTTGTTTCCCTTTAGTATTTAATGGTCTTTGGAGAAAAAATAATAAAACAGAGTGTTATATATATATTTTTTGGTGCAAGATAAGATTTTCTGTTTTTTGAAATAAGTCTGTAGCATAAAGGTTAAACTATTTTAAGACAAAATAAAATAGAGTGTATTTAAACAATGATATCTTCTGAGGTTTTTTTTTTTTTTTCTTTG